ACACATCCCCTTTATCTTCCTTTCCACTCACCCATGCACATATACCCTAGTGAAATAAAACCCGACCCACCTTACTTTTCAGGAAACACAGTCTGGAAAATATTTGTCAGGACATGGCCAATGGCTTAGCTGTAATCCCTATATGGGCCTATTCAAACTAGTTAATTCTTTCCTGGGGAAAACCATTCTGTAATTGCAGACCTTGTCTCTTAACTTAGCAGAGCCTCTGACAGGTGGATGCCATTTACAGGGTCCCAGAGCTGTGAAAAGCCAGTCTGACTGTCTGTTTTAGAACTCTTAAGTTCAGGTAAGCAATTTTGTAAATTAATGTCAGTTATCTCTCTTTTTTTTGAAGCTGGTTGGGGTAGAAACTCCATGTTCCAAAATTTTGTCACCCTGACCAATAAAATGCCCCCTGCTTTCAAACACAATCAGACCTGCTTTAGGGGAGGATCGTCTGTGCTTTGTTTGAGCCTTGATTAAAATGGAGATCAGAAAGACTCACAGATGTCTCTTCTCCAAACTCAATAAACCCCAGGTCCTCTTACTTTTCATCTTACATTTTCTCTCTTTATAAAAGTATTCATTTCTCTTCTTTGAATTATCTTCTTTCAAATAATTTCCTTCGTTAGAAAAAATGTAGGTATATGCATTTTGGGAAACAAGAGCTACCAATGGTAATTACAATTGATTTTTATTATTCATGAGATTCCTATTATTATTATTCTCATTGCAGTTATGTTCTACAGGATCACTACGAACACTGAATGAGTGAATACTGAACTACATTGCTCCTAGGAGAAAAATAGGGTTAGGTTCCTGCAAACCTCTGGTCAACTGGCCAATACATAACCTTGTTTTATGTGTATTTCTGTTGAAAAACACCTTATGTAACATATATTATTGATTCATTAACATTGAACTCACATCCAGCGGCCATATAACTCATGCCTGAATGAAGCTTATCTAACGCATGTATTTTCTCTGTAAGGCACATCACAGCCTTCTGGCATTTAGGGACACCAGGCAGCGCTGTGCTCAGGGGCCATTTTGAACAGTGAAACCACCAACAAAAAGCATAAAAATGTGAAGAACGTGGTACAAAATTGATGGCAAAAAGGACACCTGTTTACAGGATAAGGGCTGAAACGAGAAGGCCTAGTGTCACCTTGTTTGACCTCAGGTAGGAACGTGTGGGTTGGTAACTCGAATTTTTTTCCTCACCTGCCCACCTCTACCCTCCACAGTGAGCCATCAACCTAATAACAAGAGAGAGCAACAAGGCCTGGGGTCCCTTTGCTGGAGCACAGTCCCAAGGTGCATCCGTCTGTGACCCAGGTAAGCATGTGTCTTCCCAAGAGGCCAAAAGCCATTGGTAGAGCACTTTTGAAATCTGCTTCAGGGAAACACCTCGAAGAGAAAAGTAGCTATCTTCAAGCGACTAAAACTGAAGTATAATAAGAGAACCATGTGATTCAAGCAAGTCCACAACAGAGCCAACAGAGTCTGCTTTCAAAGGAATCTGCAAATTGAAGGATACAAACAGGTACGCTCCGAAATCTCAAGGGTGGAATTAATTGAACGGGAGGTTTTTGATCCCTTTTTTTCAGAATGGATTATTTGCTCATGATTTTCTCTCTGCTGTTTGTGGCTTGCCAAGGAGCTCCAGAAACAGGTAGGCACGCTCGTTGACTTGTAAGTCTCGGAATCCCCCACTGACCTGCTCTTTCTCTCCCCAGCAGTCTTAGGCGCTGAGCTCAGCGCGGTGGGTGAGAACGGCGGGGAGAAACCCACTCCCAGTCCACCCTGGCGGCTCCGCCGGTCCAAGCGCTGCTCCTGCTCGTCCCTGATGGATAAAGAGTGTGTCTACTTCTGCCACCTGGACATCATTTGGGTCAACACTCCCGAGTAAGTCTCTAGAGGGCATTGTAACCCTAGTCTAATATAGTTTCTTTCTCTCTTTGGATAATAGGCACGTTGTTCCGTATGGACTTGGAAGCCCTAGGTCCAAGAGAGCCTTGGAGAATTTACTTCCCACAAAGGCAACAGACCGTGAAAATAGATGCCAATGTGCTAGCCAAAAAGACAAGAAGTGCTGGAATTTTTGCCAAGCAGGAAAAGAACTCAGGTGAGCAGAAACACCTTTGCTTTTCAATCAGTGCTGAAATGTTTTTCCTTGTGTATTTTAACAGGGCTGAAGACATTATGGAGAAAGACTGGAATAATCATAAGAAAGGAAAAGACTGTTCCAAGCTTGGGAAAAAGTGTATTTATCAGCAGTTAGTGAGAGGAAGAAAAATCAGAAGAAGTTCAGAGGAACACCTAAGACAAACCAGGTAAGAGGGAAGGAAGAAAAATTAGGTAAGAGAACATTTGTTTTCTCTTATCTTGCTTTATTAGGTCGGAGACCATGAGAAACAGCGTCAAATCATCTTTTCATGATCCCAAGCTGAAAGGCAAGCCCTCCAGAGAGCGTTATGTGACCCACAACCGAGCACATTGGTGACAGACCTTCGGGGCCTGTCTGAAGCCATAGCCTCCACGGAGAGCCCTGTGGCCGACTCTGCACTCTCCACCCTGGCTGGGATCAGAGCAGGAGCATCCTCTGCTGGTTCCTGACTGGCAAAGGACCAGCGTCCTCGTTCAAAACATTCCAAGAAAGGTTAAGGAGTTCCCCCAACCATCTTCACTGGCTTCCATCAGTGGTAACTGCTTTGGTCTCTTCTTTCATCTGGGGATGACAATGGACCTCTCAGCAGAAACACACAGTCACATTCGAATTCGGGTGGCATCCTCCGGAGAGAGAGAGAGGAAGGAGATTCCACACAGGGGTGGAGTTTCTGACGAAGGTCCTAAGGGAGTGTTTGTGTCTGACTCAGGCGCCTGGCACATTTCAGGGAGAAACTCCAAAGTCCACACAAAGATTTTCTAAGGAATGCACAAATTGAAAACACACTCAAAAGACAAACATGCAAGTAAAGAAAAAAAAAAGAAAGACTTTTGTTTAAATTTGTAAAATGCAAAACTGAATGAAACTGTTACTACCATAAATCAGGATATGTTTCATGAATATGAGTCTACCTCACCTATATTGCACTCTGGCAGAAGTATTTCCCACATTTAATTATTGCCTCCCCAAACTCTTCCCACCCCTGCTGCCCCTTCCTCCATCCCCCATACTAAATCCTAGCCTCGTAGAAGTCTGGTCTAATGTGTCAGCAGTAGATATAATATTTTCATGGTAATCTACTAGCTCTGATCCATAAGAAAAAAAAGATCATTAAATCAGGAGATTCCCTGTCCTTGATTTTTGGAGACACAATGGTATAGGGTTGTTTATGAAATATATTGAAAAGTAAGTGTTTGTTACGCTTTAAAGCAGTAAAATTATTTTCCTTTATATAACCGGCTAATGAAAGAGGTTGGATTGAATTTTGATGTACTTATTTTTTTATAGATATTTATATTCAAACAATTTATTCCTTATATTTACCATGTTAAATATCTGTTTGGGCAGGCCATATTGGTCTATGTATTTTTAAAATATGTATTTCTAAATGAAATTGAGAACATGCTTTGTTTTGCCTGTCAAGGTAATGACTTTAGAAAATAAATATTTTTTTCCTTACTGTACTGATTTGGAATCATTACTGAAATTTGTAAGG